CCTTTCCAGAATAGCAGTCCTAGCCTAAGTCACTCATCCTTGGACCAGTTTCCTGTGGAGCCCAGTGCGGTATAAAATTCCCCAAGAGCTCACTGGCATTCCTGAGCTCCACATCCTTCAAGGTTAAAAGCTGGGTGTTGAAAACTCCCTGGACCCTCATTGATAGGCTAATGGATTATGGACCTGTGTGTGTGTGTGTGTGTGTGTGTGTGTGTTTTAAATCAGATGCTGGCTCCAGTGCAGCAAACTCTTCTGCCTCTTGCAAGCATCAGCCTTGGAAACAAAACAAAACAAAACAAAAAAAACCTTTTTTATGGAGCAGCCTCTGGCCCTGACAGGCTCTGGCTCTCTGTTGGCTCCCAAGAAGCCCCCCACCTTTCTTAGAGATCAGATTTTTAAAAGATGAGGTTGTACAGTGCTCAGCCAGATCCCCACGTGGCCGCTGAAGAAAGCCCAGAGTGTTGGGGACTGGGCCCTTTCTCAGCTACCACCTCTGCTTGGGTGTCCTCAATGCTAAGACAAGACACCTTGTGGCCCAACTCTTTCCAAAATGACGGGGCTGGGATTCTCCCCCACCTCAAGTCGAATATCCAGCGTTCACCAGGCGGTGGCAGGACCGAGCACGTGGTATCATTTAGGGGCTGGGCTCCAGGGTCCTCCTAGGAAAGAGGACAGCCCAAGAGGCGAGAGGCTGGCCGGCCACCCTGGCCATGGCAACCTCTCTGGCTCCTACAGCTGCTGGCCAAAGGCAGGGGGCACGCCCTGCGTCCCATTACCACGTTCATAGGATGGTGCCAGGAGCCCGTTATCTCTTCTTCGCCTTCTCCTCACGCACCACCCCCACTGTCATGCCGATAAATCCCGGGAGCAAAGGGTGGCACGATTCCTCCCGCGCCCCTGCGGGCTGAAGGCGGGCACTAAAGCAGTGCAGTCCCAAGCTTCCCCTGCAGAAGCCGCGCTCCCTACTCGGTCCGGGGGCAGAGGGGGCGCGAGAGAGCAAGTGGGCGGGCGTCCCATCCTCCGCATCCTCCTCCAGGTCCTGGCGCACAGGGTGGGAGCGCTGCGCTGCGCCGCGCTGCGCATCGCGGCCCGCTTGCCGCCTGCCCCCTGCCCTAGCTGGGCCACCTCCCCGGGCTGCCGGTGGAGGGCTAAGAGGCGCTAACGTTACGCTGTTTCCGGTTTTCCAGCGGGCTCTGTTTCCCCTCCCAAGGCGGCGGCGGCTGAGCGGCGGAGCCCCCCAAATGGCCTGGCCAGATGCGGCAGGTTTGCTGCTCAGCGCTGCCGCCGCCGCCACTGGAGAAGGGTCGGTGCAGCAGCTACAGCGACAGCAGCAGCAGCAGCAGCGAGAGGAGCAGCAGCAGCAGCAGCAGCAGCAGCGAGAGCGGCAGCAGCAGCAGGAGCAGCAGCAACAACAGCAGCATCTCTCGTCCCGCTGCGCCCCCAGAGCCGCGGCCGCAGCAACAGCCGCAGCCCCGCAGCCCCGCAGCCCGGAGAGCCGCCGCCCGTTCGCGAGCCGCAGCCGCCGGCGGCATGAGGCGCGACCCGGCCCCCGGCTTCTCCATGCTGCTCTTCGGTGTGTCGCTCGCCTGCTACTCGCCCAGCCTCAAGTCAGTGCAGGACCAGGCGTACAAGGCACCCGTGGTGGTGGAGGGCAAGGTACAGGGGCTGGTCCCAGCCGGCGGCTCCAGCTCCAACAGCACCCGAGAGCCGCCCGCCTCGGGTCGGGTGGCGTTGGTAAAGGTGCTGGACAAGTGGCCGCTCCGGAGCGGGGGGCTGCAGCGCGAGCAGGTGATCAGCGTGGGCTCCTGTGTGCCGCTCGAAAGGAACCAGCGCTACATCTTTTTCCTGGAGCCCACGGAACAGCCCTTAGTCTTTAAGACGGCCTTTGCCCCCCTCGATACCAACGGCAAAAATCTCAAGAAAGAGGTGGGCAAGATCCTGTGCACTGACTGCGGTGAGTCGCCCCCTCCCTTTGCTGGAGAAAGGCCGTGCTCACCTACCTGCCTTGTAACCCACAGCCACCCGGCCCAAGTTGAAGAAGATGAAGAGCCAGACGGGACAGGTGGGTGAGAAGCAATCGCTGAAGTGTGAGGCAGCAGCCGGTAATCCCCAGCCTTCCTACCGTTGGTTCAAGGATGGCAAGGAGCTCAACCGCAGCCGAGACATTCGCATCAAATATGGCAACGGCAGGTAAGCAATATCCAGCCTGTCCTCCATCCAAGGCCTCTCCCCCTTTTATCCCCTCCCTAACCAGAAAGAACTCACGACTACAGTTCAACAAGGTGAAGGTGGAGGACGCTGGGGAGTATGTCTGCGAGGCCGAGAACATCCTGGGGAAGGACACCGTCCGGGGCCGGCTTTACGTCAACAGCGGTAGGTGGGCCCAGACAGAGGGAAGGGTCCTAGCGTCACTGGCACATGTCTCTCATACCCTCAGTGAGCACCACCCTGTCATCCTGGTCGGGGCACGCCCGGAAGTGCAACGAGACAGCCAAGTCCTATTGCGTCAATGGAGGCGTCTGCTACTACATCGAGGGCATCAACCAGCTCTCCTGCAAGTAAGTGACCAGTAGGGGTGGGCATGGGAGCAGTTCTGTGATTTTTCCCCTTTTCCTTCTCCAGATGTCCAAATGGATTCTTCGGACAGAGATGTTTGGAGAAACTGCCTTTGCGATTGTACATGCCAGATCCTAAGCAAAGTATGTTTGAAGATACAAACACAAGTCCCTGCCCTTTGTGACCCTCGCTCTTCTGCACTGCCAGAGCACCTTGGATTTGAATTAAAGGGTATGAAACCTCTGTGTGTCACTCAGCACCATCCCCACCCCTCACATCTACCCTACCTCTGCAGAAGCCGAGGAGCTGTACCAGAAGAGGGTCCTGACCATCACGGGCATCTGCGTGGCTCTGCTGGTCGTGGGCATCGTCTGTGTGGTGGCCTACTGCAAGACCAAGTGAGTGTCAGTCACTCAAGCTGGGGACAGGCATGCCAGCCTCACCTTCCCTTCCCTTGTGCAGAAAACAGCGGAAGCAGATGCACAACCACCTCCGGCAGAACATGTGCCCGGCCCATCAGAACCGGAGCTTGGCCAATGGGCCCAGCCACCCCCGGCTGGACCCAGAGGAGATCCAGATGGCAGATGTGAGTGGCTTTCCTGGGGCCCCCTTCTGAGCCACTAACTCTCGCCCAACTCTGTCTGTTCCAGTATATTTCCAAGAACGTGCCAGCCACAGACCATGTCATCAGGAGAGAAACTGAGACCACCTTCTCTGGGAGCCACTCCTGTTCTCCTTCTCACCACTGCTCCACAGCCACACCCACCTCCAGCCACAGGTAGGCACCACCAAGGCCCATGGAAACTTGTAACCCCTCGTCTCACCCCATCTGGCCTTCCCAGACACGAGAGCCACACGTGGAGCCTGGAACGTTCTGAGAGCCTGACTTCTGACTCCCAGTCGGGGATCATGCTATCATCAGTGGGTACCAGCAAATGCAACAGCCCAGCATGTGTGGAGGCCCGGGCAAGGCGGGCAGCAGCCTACAACCTGGAGGAGCGGCGCAGGGCCACCGCGCCACCCTATCACGATTCCGTGGACTCCCTTCGCGACTCCCCACACAGCGAGAGGTCAGTTCCTACCCCCTGACCTATTCCCCGCTGCCCTGGCCCATGCCTCTGCCTCTCCCCGCAGGTACGTGTCGGCCCTGACCACGCCCGCGCGCCTCTCGCCCGTGGACTTCCACTACTCGCTGGCCACGCAGGTGCCAACTTTCGAGATCACGTCCCCCAACTCGGCGCACGCCGTGTCGCTGCCGCCGGCGGCGCCCATCAGTTACCGCCTGGCCGAGCAGCAGCCGTTACTGCGGCACCCGGCGCCCCCCGGCCCGGGACCCGGACCCGGGCCCGGGCCCGGGCCCGGCGCAGACATGCAGCGCAGCTATGACAGCTACTATTACCCCGCGGCGGGGCCCGGACCGCGGCGCGGGACCTGCGCGCTCGGCGGCAGCCTGGGCAGCCTGCCTGCCAGCCCCTTCCGCATCCCCGAGGACGACGAGTACGAGACCACGCAGGAGTGCGCGCCCCCGCCGCCGCCGCGGCCGCGCGCGCGCGGTGCGTCCCGCAGGACGTCGGCGGGGCCCCGGCGCTGGCGCCGCTCGCGCCTCAACGGGCTGGCGGCGCAGCGCGCACGGGCGGCGAGGGACTCGCTGTCGCTGAGCAGCGGCTCGGGCGGCGGCTCAGCCTCGGCGTCGGACGACGACGCGGACGACGCGGACGGGGCGCTGGCGGCCGAGAGCACACCTTTCCTGGGCCTGCGTGGGGCGCACGACGCGCTGCGCTCGGACTCGCCGCCACTGTGCCCGGCGGCCGACAGCAGGACTTACTACTCACTGGACAGCCACAGCACGCGGGCCAGCAGCAGACACAGCCGCGGGCCGCCCCCGCGGGCCAAGCAGGACTCGGCGCCACTCTAGGGCCCCGCCGCGCGCCCCTCCGCCCCGCCCGCCCCACTATCTTTAAGGAGACCAGAGACCGCCTACTGGAGAGAAAGGAGGAAAAAAGAAATAAAAATATTTTTATTTTCTATAAAAGGAAAAAAGTATAACAAAATGTTTTATTTTCATTTTAGCAAAAATTGTCTTATAATACTAGCTAACGGCAAAGGCGTTTTTATAGGGAAACTATTTATATGTAACATCCTGATTTACAGCTTCGGAAAAAAAAAAGAAACAACAAAAAAAAAAGAGAGATGGGCCAATTTTTTGACTCTTTAATAGAAACCTATTTTGTGGTGCCTTTTGCTGTATGCTCATCTGGGGCTCCGGGGGACAGGTCTGGGTTGTGGGGTGCTGAGAGTGACAGCTGGGAGAGAAGAGGTGCGGGTTCTGTTGGGGGCGAGGGTGGGGGGCGGTGGGGGGTTGGCCCTAAGGAAGAACTGAGGACGGAAGTAGCTTTGCTCCCAGGCAAGAGCTGAAGTTCCCGACCCCTGGGAGGAGAGGGCCAGGACCCTAGGCTTGGAGCTGGAGCTGGGGTAACTTCCAGGGGGAGATAAAGACACAGCTACCCGAATGGGGAAGCCCTGGCTACTCACAGCTGTTAAAGGAGGGGGGGCAGAGAAACGTTTCCCCAAGAGCCTGAGCCCAGGGAGGTGGCAGCTCTGCCAGGGGCCCAATGTTGGCGGCTCCTGTCCCCCACAGCCTCCAGGACGCCCCTCCGTCCTCTGCAGCACCTTCGTTTACAGGTCGTCTTTTCTATTTTACACCTGCATGTCCTTTGCATTTCAGATTCTTTAGATTGGATGCATGGTCACGCTGGGACCGAGAAGAGCCACTCGACAGTGTATTCCCCTTTTAGCAATAAAGTAACACCATTTCCTTCTCACAGGCTGCCTCCTAGCCCCCAACCCACCTATGACATCCACTCGTCTCCAGTCCTGCCCTCCCACCCCCAAAAACTGGGTCCACTGCTAATTTGTCAAAAAGGTAATTGTTTAAAAAAAAAAAAAATCCCAAACAGAAACAGATGGGAATCCTGTCCTGAAATGTCTGAACACCTGACTGTTGACACTTGAACATTTTTATATTATAAATAAAATCAGAAATAACTCCTGTTTGACTGTGTGTGCCTAGCCTCAGATGAGGA